GCACTCCAGCCTGGGCGACAGAGCTAGACTTCTTCTCAAAAAAAAAAAAAAAAAAAAAAAAAAAAAAAAGTGGGACTGAGGGCAGGGCAGTGCTGGGTGGGACGCCCTCAGGGGCCTCTGAGGGAGGGTGGCTCAGGACTCAGTCCAGGGGGAGCCCCCCGGGCGGCAGCGGGCCGGTGACAGGGCCCTCTCCCGCCCACTCTCCCTGCCGTCCAGGGCTCCCCGGGAGGGGAGGGGGGCGGGTAAGGAGGCCTCGGAGGGGGTGAGGCGCTGAAAGCCCACGGTGGGCGCTGTGTCTCCGCAGGGGAGTGAATGCCCAAACCAAGAACGGTGCCACGCCCCTGTACCTGGCGTGCCAGGAGGGCCACCTGGAGGTGACGCAGTACCTGGTGCAGGAATGCGGCGCGGACCCGCGCCCACGACGGCATGACCCCACTGCACGCCGCGGCGCAGATGGGCCACAGCCCGGTCATCGTGTGGTTGGTGAGCTCCGGGCCCGGGCGGTGCGGAGGGGAGACGGGGCGGAGCCGGCAGGGCGGGGAGTGGAGGGAGCGGGGCCATCAGGAGTGGGGCGGAGGACCGTGGGCGGGGCCTGCAGGGGCCTGGCCCCCATCCCCCGCCCCTCTCTCCCCGCCCCTCCCGCCCAGGTGAGCTGCACCGACGTGAGCCTGTCGGAGCAGGACAAAGACGGCGCCACCGCCACGCACTTCGCGGCGAGCCGCGGCCACAGCAAGGTGCTCAGCTAGCTGGCTGCTGCTGCACGGCGGGGAGATCTCGGCTGACCTGTGGGGCGGGACCGCGCTGTACGACGCCGCCGAGAACGGGGAGCTAGGGGTCAGCGCGGGCCCGGGGTGGGGGCGCGCGCCCTCTGCTGGCACCGCGCTCTCCGCACGGCCCTGCCCGGGCGCGGGGGTCCCAGCTCGTGGCCGCGGCCGGGTCCTCACTGCGTGCCCCCACAGTGCTGCCAGATCCTGGTAGTGAACGGCGCGGAGCTGGAAGTCCGCGACCGCGACGGGTACACGGCCGCTGACCTGTCGGACTTCAACGGCCACAGCCACTGCACCCACTACCTGCGCACGGTGGAGAACCTGGTACGATCCCTGCGCTGCTCCTGTCGCATTCTTTGCCTTCATGGCCTCCCTGCCTCCCCTTCAGAGCATGGAGCACTGCGTGCTCTCCCGGGATCCATCCGTGGAGCTGGAGGCGAAGCAGCCGGATTCAGGCATGTCCTCACCCAACACCACGGTGTCGGTCCAGCCTCTGAACTTTGACCTCAGCTCGCCCACCAGCACCCTCTCCAACTACGACTCCTGCTCCTCCAGCCACTCCAGCATCAAGGGCCAGCACCCTCCACGTGGTGAGTGTGCCCAGGAGGAAGAGGGGGAGGGATCCAAATCTGGCCCTTCCTTCTGCCTCCCCAGGGCTTCCCAGCACTAGAGCTGCAGACATACAGAGCTACATGGACATGCTGAACCCAGAGCTGGGCCTGCCTTGGGGCACGATTGGGAAGCCCATACCCCCACCACCCCCACCCAGCTTCCCCCCGCCACCCCCGCCCCCAGGCACCCAACTGCCCCCACCCCCACCTAGCTACCCATCTCCCAAGCCTCCTGTGGGACCACAGGCAGCTGACATCTACATGCAGACCAAGAACAAACTCCGCCACGTGGAGACAGAGGCCCTCAAGAAGGAGGTAGTGAGCCCTCACCCACTGCCTGCCTCCCACCCGAGCCCCACCGGTCACTGTCTTCCCGCAGCCGAGCTCCTGCGACGGCCACGACGGGCTACGGAGGCAGGACTCCAGCCGCAAGCCCCGCGCTTTCAGCAAGCAGCCCAGCACGGGGGACTACTACCGGCAGCTGGGCCGCTGCCCCGGCGAGACGCTGGTCGCACGCCCGGGCATGGCGCACCGCGAGGAGGTGCGTGCCCGCCAGCCCGCGCCCGCCGGCTGTGGGAGGTGAGCCCCCACCTTCATCCCCGCAGGCGGAACTCCCTGGGAACCACGTGCCTAATGGCTGCGCCGCGGACCCCAAGGCGTCCAGGGAGCAGCAGCTGCTGCCGCCGCCGCCGCCGCCGCCGCCCCTGCCCGAGGCCGCGAGTTCGCCGCCGCTGGTCCCGCCTCTGCCCCTCGAGGGCGCTGGCCCTGGCTGCGGGCAGCGCCGCTCCTCCTCGCCCACCGGCAGTGAGTAGGGGCAGGTTGAGGGGTGGGGGGCGTGGCCAGTGCCTCATCTCCTGCCTCTGCATAGGCACCAAGTCTTTCAATGTGATGTTCCCGATGGGCGACAACTCAGAGCTACTGGCTGAGATTAAGGCAGGCAAGAGCCTGAAGCCGACGCCACAGAGCAAGGGGCTGACCACAGTGTTCTCAGGCAGCAGGCAGCCGGCCTTCCAGGTAGGCGGGCCCAGCAGGAGCCTGCGACCCGGCAGGCGCTCAGCCCCACCGCTTCTCCCTGCAGCCCGATTCGCCGCTGCCGTCTGTGTCACCTGCACTGTTACCAGTCCAGAGCCCCACACCGCCAGCTGCGGGGTTTCAGCTGCTGCTCAACGGAAGCTTGGTTCCGGTGCCGCCCACTACTCCTGCGCCGGGGGTGCAGCTGGACGTGGAGGCGCTCATCCCCACGCACGATGAGCAGGGCCGTCCCAAGCCCGAGTGGAAGCGCCAGGTGATGGTGGGCAAGATGCAGCTGAAGATGTAGCAGGCTCTGAAGCTTTGTGGTTGTGTTTCAGGAGGAGGAGGAGGCCCGGCTGGCCAGCATGCCCGCCTGGAGGTGGGACCTCCTGCGGAAGAAGCTGGAAGAAGAGAGGTGAGCCGGCGGTCAGGCAGAGGCTGGCCTGGGAGGTACCAAGTGACACTGTTTCTCCTTCTAGGAAGCAGAAGCGGTGAGTGCAGGGCTGGCCCCAGCCTGCCACCCAATGCCATTTTTTTTTTTTTTTTTGGTCACAGCTCATCACAGGTGTCTGTTCCTGGACCTCAGATGGGTTATTGGGATCCTGTTTAGGGGAGGAGCCATGCTGAAGATTCAGTAAAATGGGGAATACAGGGGATTCTGAGAGAATCGATGGCACAGAATGTGAGGGGAGATGAGTGGAGGGTTCCACCCCTTCTCTTGTTGACCACTGAGAAAACGTTTCCTAAGAGCTCCTCTGTAGACTTGATTGGCGCTGTGCTGTGTGCTGTGGATACAGATATGAGGAAAACATTATCCCAGCACTCCAGGAGCTCCATCCGGAAAGCAAGTCACTGCCAAAAGGCATGAGAAGTGCTGTGACAGACTTGAGTAAAGTCCACGGGGTTCACAACGGGCCATGGTCATCACTGCATGGGGGTGGCCTCGGACTGTCCTGATCCTTGTCTTGGCCCCTTTCACAGTTGGAGAACCAGTCCCAGCCTTGTGACACTGGGCCCAATCAGCATTTAGCCCACCAGGGTCCACCCAGCACCCACGCTCCCAGCTGTCACAATGCAAAC